GCTCCAGAGACGATGATTTTTCCCGAGGAACTCTGTAATGTTCATGTGCCCATCGCAGTCCAGCAGTGGGGTGGGAGAAGGGTAGACTCGATGGCCCGGCAGGCCCCTGGAGGAGGCTGCCCTGAGGCTGTCGCGACGGCAGTGACCGCTCGGGACAGACCCTAACTAGAAACCTAGAATGAGGGGACCGCTATGCCGTGCGGGGCCCGCGGGCTGTCCCACTCGAGGGCTGGAGCCGGCATCGCGCATCGAGTCCGCTTGATACATGAATCCGTGTGTGCTTGGGACGGTGCCCGCTTGTCGACTGACTTGGCCGACGGACGCCGGACCTGATGGTGGGCAATCGAGGTCGCCTGCCCACAGGACTAGGGGTGCCCTGCCCTGGGAGGGCGCGAGGGCATGGCAGAGGGACGGGGCGGCCCAGGTGCCCGGGTCTCGGCCTCGTGACCTCGTTGCTCGTCGTGGGGCTGCCGTCCACTTGCACTGGGACAATCCTTGGTCCAAGGCGCCCAGGCGCGGGGGGCGGGCACCTCCGCGGGCACTGCGCTGGGCACCGCCCGGGGCGAGCGCGGCCCAGCACCCCGCCTTCCCCTCCCCCGCGCTGGCAGCCGTCGTGTGCCCGCCGCCCCCTCTTCCCTCCCCCTCCTTCCGAGCAGCCGCGGGGAGGGCGGGAGAGGGAGGGAAGGGGGTTGGGCGGGCAGCTTTGCCGCGCTTTGGCTTTCTGCGTCAGCAGCCCCAGCAAAACAGCTGCGGGAGCGCGCGTCCGGAACGCGCTCGCGCACCCCTCCCCCGCGCCCTCGGCCCTGCTGAGACCCGGCAAACTCCGGCCTTGAATGACAGTGCGATCGGCGACTGCGCAGCGCGGGACGCGCCGGGGCACTGCCGCTTTAAGCACGCTTGTCCATTGTTCGGAATCGAGCCAATGAGCGAGCGCCCGCTCCCTGCGCTCAGCCAATAGCGGCCGGGCATGGGAAGCCGAGCGCCGCCCACTAATCTATATTAAAGCTTCTGGCGCCGCGTGAGTCCCCCACTGGCTGCTCTGAAAAGCCATCTTTGCATTGTTCCTCATCCGCCTCCTTGCTCGCCGCAGCCGCCTCCGCCGCGCGCCTCCTCCGCCGCCGCGGACTCCGGCAGCTTTATCGCCAGAGTCCCTGAACTCTCGCTTTCTTTTTAATCCCCTGCATCGGATCACCGGCGTGCCCCACCATGTCAGACGCAGCCGTAGACACCAGCTCCGAAATCACCACCAAGGTGAGGCTGGACGCCGCCCGCCCCCTCGGGGTACTGGTTACTGGTTCCTTCTTCCCTTTTGAAGGACTTAAAGGAGAAGAAGGAAGTTGTGGAAGAGGCAGAAAATGGAAGAGACGCCCCTGCTAACGGGAATGCTGTGAGTGTCTGCTTTGCTCCTGAGCCCTGGCAGCTGGTAATGACATGGCCTGTTTTCTGTCGAGGAGAATGAGGAAAATGGGGAGCAGGAGGCTGACAATGAGGTAGACGAAGAAGAGGAAGAAGGTGGGGAGGAAGAGGAGGAGGAAGAAGAAGGTGATGGTGAGTAGCCTTGTCTATCTTCCCCTTTTCAGGTGTGGTTTACCTGGCCTTTGATTCTCTCCAGGTGAGGAAGAGGATGGAGATGAAGATGAGGAAGCTGAGTCAGCTACGGGCAAGCGGGCAGCTGAAGATGATGAGGTGGGTTCTGGCTTGAGAAGAAGGGGGGTTTGGGAGGGGCCTTTGACAGTCTTTCTCTGCTTAGGATGACGATGTCGATACCAAGAAGCAGAAGACCGACGAGGATGACTAGACAGCAAAAAAGGAAAAGTTAAACTAAAAAAAAAAAGGCCGCCGTGACCTATTCACCCTCCACTTCCCGTCTCAGAATCTAAACGTGGTCACCTTCGAGTAGAGAGGCCCGCCCGCCCACCGTGGGCAGTGCCACCCGCAGATGACACGCGCTCTCCACCACCCAACCCAAACCATGAGAATTTGCAACAGGGGAGGAAAAAAGAACCAAAACTTCCAAGGCCCTGCTTTTTTTCTTAAAAGTACTTTAAAAAGGAAATTTGTTTGTATTTTTTATTTACATTTTATATTTTTGTACATATTGTTAGGGTCAGCCATTTTTAATGATCTCGGATGACCAAACCAGCCTTCGGAGCGTTCTCTGTCCTACTTCTGACTTTACTTGTGGTGTGACCATGTTCATTATAATCTCAAAGGAGAAAAAAAACCTTGTAAAAAAAGCAAAAATGACAACAGAAAAACAATCTTATTCCGAGCATTCCAGTAACTTTTTTGTGTATGTACTTAGCTGTACTATAAGTAGTTGGTTTGTATGAGATGGTTAAAAAGGCCAAAGATAAAAGGTTTCTTTTTTTTTCCTTTTTTGTCTATGAAGTTGCTGTTTATTTTTTTTGGCCTGTTTGATGTATGTGTGAAACAATGTTGTCCAACAATAAACAGGAATTTTATTTTGCTGAGTTGTTCTAACAAAGCTGTCTCAAGCCTGGTTTTTCTGTTTCAGTTTCTTCAGACC